CCGAGGAGCCAGGACCAAGCCCTTTCCCACTGCTCCCCTGCCTCCCCTCTGCCCAGGTCTCTCTCTTTGTCCCTCCCTCTCTCTGTCTCTCAGTCCCTCTCTCTGAACCTCTTATATCACACTTTCAAAATTGATGGTGAATCACTCAACACACAGCTTTTATGCGCTGAGAAACAAAGGCCTCCACGTATTGGAAACTGAAAAGCCTTTTTCCAGCCACGTGACGCCACTCCCGTAGGTGCCTGTGGATGTGCCAGCTCCGTGTGGGATCGGGTGGGCGCTTGCAGGGTGAGGCAGCTTCCTGGGACTGACACGTGCCGTCTGCTCTTTCCGTGCAGATGAAATCATGCACCAGGACATCGTCCCGCTCTGTGCTGCCGACATCCAGGACCAGCTAAAGAAGCGCTTTGCTTACCTGTCCGGTGAGTTCCAGAAGCTGGGATGGGGTGGAGAGGGAGGGGTCTGGGGCCGGGTGTGGGCCGAGCAGCCCCCGTGGCCTGGCCCAGGCTGGAGCTGGGAAGGGTCATGCGAGGGGCTGTGTATTCACTGCCTTGGGTCTGACCTGTGACCTGGCTCTCCCCATCTCTGTGAAGTGGGCAGCTCCATGCCAGTTGGCACATGGCCACTGGGAGGAGGTGGGTGGAGGAGGGTCAGGGTCCCCAGGGGGATGTGGCCTGGGCACCCCTGACAGCAGCCTCCAGGGACAGATGGAGTGGTGTGTGGGTGGCCGAGCCCATGGGCCTCAGTGAACCCCAGTTCCTGCTGCATCTGGGCACCTCCCAGGCCACGCCTCTGTCCACTGTGGCCTCCAGCCCTGCGTCTGGCACACCTGTGGAGGTGGTGCCTGCAGCCATGGGGACATAATGAGGCTCCCAGCACCCCTGTGTGGGTACAGCAAGGGCACCTGCAGTGGCCCCGAGCTATGTAGATGCCGTTCTTATGTGAACAAATCTGCCCAACAGGACCCGTCAGAAAAAACACCATGCACATGCATGCCCACCCTGGGCCATCAGGGTGCCCCGATGCTGAGGAGGGTGCCCCGATGCCGAGGAGGGTGCCCCGATGCTGAGGAGGGTGCCCCGATGCCGAGGACGCGGTGCTCTTGGGAGCTCAGCCTCTGCCCCTCTGCATTCCCGTCAGCATCCCGGCCCCCAATCCATGGCTGGCACGGTGGGGCCTCCATCCCGCACCTGCACCTACAGAGCCAGCCTGCACCCCAGGCCGGGCCTTGGGGTCTGAGGGAGGCTGACTGCGAGGTGCAGCTGGTGAGTTTTATGAGACCAAAATCGAAGAGACAGCCAGCAACATGATGGCCAGAGGAGAAGTGCTGTGCAGTGACTTGGTCCCTGCTTCCCATGGCCAAGTGGCCCAGGAGGAGGAAGGAGAGAAAGCAGGGGGTCTCTGGAGAACTGAAAACTCCCAGAGGACAAGGGCTCCAATCCCCCTGTGTCGGGGACCAGGCGTGGTGATGGCTCAAGAGAGGCGCCGTGGTTTCTGCCGGTTCCTCCTGCGTCCCCAGCCTCTCCCCGCCCCTTTCACAACCCCAAAGAGGCTCACAGCTTTGCCACCAGGAGGGCCCCGACCTGGGCCTCCAGCCTTGACCTTCCTCCAGTTGCCAGGCAGTGCCCCCACCCCAGCGGTGCCTGGGAGGGCAGAGTCCCAGGACGGCCCCAGCCACCCACCTTTTCTCGATCGTTCCTCAGACGCCAGCCCAGGAGCTCTGGGGGGGATTTTGCAGATGAATTTAAGGCCCCAAATCAGCTAACTTTAAGATCTTCCTTGGTGGGCTTGACCCACTCAGCTAAGCCCTTAGAAGAGATGGGGCTCTTCCTGGCATGAGGGATCCCAGGTGCAAGAAGGATTTGACACAAGGGGGTTCTCTGTGTGGCCCCGAAGGAGGCAGAGGCCGCCTGACCAGGACAAGAGCCGCCCCACGGGCAGCCGCCAGGAACCCGGGGCCTCAACACTGCAGCTGGGGGCACAGCTCTGCCAAGCCCCTGGGGGAGCTGGAGAGACTGGGCTCAGGATCACAGCCCGGCAACCCCTCCACGTGGGCCCAGAGACCCTGAGCAGAGACCCGCAAGCTGATAAGTGCCTGAGCGTCAATGGTCTTGGGAACCACACCAAAGCCTCCGTCGGCTCCTCTCCCTCCTGGAATATAAGATGGAGTCCCCTGTGGTACTGCTGCCCCCGCGTCATATGCTGCCCCCGCGTCGTATCCTGCCCACCCCCTGGAGGCAGGCTGCCTCCCCATCCCCCTGCCTCCCGCCAACCTCGGGGCCTTTGCACAGCCGGCCCTCTCCATGCAGCGAATTTCTTCCGCGGGGCTTGTGGCTGGCCCGGCCCCTCAGGCCTTGCTCAGAGGCACGCCCTCGTACATGCCCTCTCCCTCCTCGCCTGCGCTCTGCTCCGCCCCCTTCGTTACACCACCTCACGTCCTCCCGTGTGTGGCGTGGGTCCCTCCTGAGGGCTGGGTTTGTTCACAGCTGCCTCCCGGCTTCTAGAGGTGCACCCAGCCTCAGAGCCATGTACTGAGGGCTCAGCCATGGGCCCATCTGGGGTGGGACCCTGGCACACCACGCTGTTCTCAGGATCCAGGTCGTAGCAGCAGTACCACGTCTGAGAAGGATCAGTGTCGGCTGGCGCTTCTCCTGCAGATGTGCGCGGATTTGGAGGAAGCCTGTGGCAGCCTCGGGTGTGTGCGTTGCCAATCGCCCCGTCCCCTCCTCACCACGTCCAGCACTGCTGTGTCCTGAGGCTGCGCCTGCACTCCGGGTTCCTGCCATGAAGCCCCCTTTTGTGTCCTCATGACAAAGGCCATGCACTGGGGGACCGAAACAACTGGGGCTCGTCTCTCAGGTTCCGTGGGGCTGTGCCCCTTCCGGAGGCTCCTCCTGCTTTGGGGACGCAGGTGTTCCTTGGTGTCCCTTGGCATCTTCATGCAGCCGCCTCACCTGTACGTCGGTGTCTCCTCTTCTGCCTCAAAGCCCCTCTGCCTTTCTCCCGGGACACCCGTCACGAGATTTAGGGCCCACCGTATAATCCATTATGGTCTCACCCTGAAAACTTTGTTACCTCTGCTGCAAAGACTTCTCCAAACAAAGTCATGTTTACAGGCTCCTGGGACAGGGAGTGGACGTGCCTTTCAGGGGCCGCCTTGGACTCAGGGTAAATCTGGCTCAGAGGTTTGCTGTCTTGACAGCTGCCCTCAAGGGGGCTCCCCTCCCGCCCCAGCATCACCCATGGGACTCGCTCTCCCTGTCTCGCTCCACTCGAAGGAAACACAGACTCCCCCGCCCGCCACTCCTGCACACTGACCACCATGGGGCTGGGGTCCAGCTGGGTGAGGCCCCTCATTGTGACTGGAGCCCACAGGTCGACACCCCAGCCTGTTCCGTGGACTTTTGCTTAATTCCCTGGTCTTTGGATGCCTGGAATGGCTTCCGTGAAGTGCCAGAGCAAAAAACTAAAGATGTCAGGAAGGAATGGCTCCGAATTTTCCTTTTCAAGAGGAGACTGCGTTTCTTTCCACTTGCCCTGCTGATTTCCCCTCCCTGCGACGTTCGTGCCAGCCCTGTGCTGTCTGCCGCGGAGCCATGGCTGCCACTGTGACATGTGCGGTCCCGTCTTCTCCCTCCATTGTCTGTAGACGCACAGGTGCCACGCAGAACCCTACAGCTCTGTCCAGATCCTGGATCCAGATGAGGCAGCTTTTGAAAGGCGGCCAAGTGAGGGATGCGTAAACCTCGGGGGCTCCGGACTCCTGTACGTTGCCGCCCAAAGTCAGGACGAGCTGCGGAAGTCACACCTGGACTCTGTGTCTGTCATCCGCAGACAGCAGCTCCCCATTCAGCCTGTGTCCCTCGTAATCCACACCCTCTACTCACAGTGACATCTGCCCCAAAAGCGCTTCGCTTAACCCTGAAGCTACGAGACCTGCCACCCTACTGTCCCCTCTAGTTTTCTGACATTTGAGGAACAAGGAATTGGGTGTAAAATCAGGAAATATCCTACATGTAAATTCTTGATTATTCTTGTCCTTCCGGGCAGAGCTGCCTCCTGAGTCATCCGTTTGACTCTTTCTTACTGAAGGCTGAGGGTTGGGGGGTGCATGGGTGCTCCAAACCCAGAGGCAATGGCGCGTCCCCTGGCATGGCAGTCGGAGCAGGCCCCGAGGAGGTCGTGGTCTCAGAACTCAGTCCTTGTGTCATCCTAGAAAAGATACTTCAACTTGCTGACCGTCAGCAAGAGCTAAAAACAGGGCGGGAGAATTTACCACTGAGGAACTTATGATCTGAAGTGAAAAACGCAGAGAACAGACTTGCCACCGGTGAAAACCACAAAGCTGAAATGGAGGCCCTGCCCGGAACGCAGAGGCCACCGCCACTGTGCGTCTCACTCCCTGCAATGGACGGCGGCCCCCCTCCCACTGCCCAGGCGGCTCTTGGGAATTTCGTTTTGCTTTTACGGGAATGTGGCATGGTCAGCGGTGGCCATCAGCCATCCAGGAACCTGGATTTGACAGGATTGCTCCATCCCATGTCCAGGCAGCCTCAGGTGTGTGGAGACAGGGCAGACTTAGGAGTTCCTCCCCTGGCCTGTGCTCTCCTCCCGGGAAGAACGCTGGAGACCTTCGTCTCTTCTCCTTTCCTCACCTTCCCCAAGCGCTCGCTGCACAAGCCCCCTCCTGCCTTGCCCCTTCTCCCACCCCATTTCGGTTTTGGTCCCAGCTTACATCTCGTCCTAAGGATTAAGTGTTTGTGCAGCTGAGCCGCAGTTCTCAGGTGAGCTGCAGGGCTCCAGCATGGCACCTGCCTGGGCAGTCCTGAGAGAGGGATTCGAAGTGGGGAAGGACCCCGGAGTCTCCCTGGCACGTGGTCTGAGGCTCCAGCCACCAGACCCGAAGCTCAGTCTACACTCACCAAGGCCCGACGGCTGCTCCAACCTGGGAGGACCGATCCGATCCTGCGCTCCCTGAGGCCGATGGCTTTTTGACACCCAGGCTTCAGCCACAGACAGACAGACGTTCCCTGCCCGTGGGGGTTTGCCCTTGCTGGAGAGAAACAGAAATGGACAGAAGGTCACTGGGGTGGCCCTGGGTGTTCTGCGGAGAATCAAAGTCATGAGACGGAGACAGGAATCCCGTTAGGTTTGGGCAGAGTCGCACGTGCTCCTTTCTGGACCTGCTTCAAGGAATCCGATGGTTTCACGACATCCAACCAGTTGCTATAGGATAAATGTTTGTGTCCCTCCAAACTCAGATGTTGAAACCCTAACCCCAGAGGTGATGTTTGGGGAGGTGAGGCCTTTGGGAGGAGATTAGGTCATGAAGGTGGAGCTCCCAGGTGGGATCAGAGCCTTTATAAGGGGCTGAAGAGACCAGATCTCCTTCCGCAGCATGGCCATGCCTCAAGGAGACCTCTGAATGGGGAAGCCGCCGTCACCAGACACCAAGTCTATGGGCACCTTCATCTTGGACTTACCTGGCCAGAGCTGTGAGATAAATTTCTGTTGTTTGGGCCTCCCGGCCTATGGTGGTTTGTTACGGCCGCCCAGACAGACCAACAAACAGCCTGTGTGAAAATGCGAGCCATAAACGAGTGGTGTTGACAAAGGCATCCTGTCCAGGTAGGAGTTCCGTGTGGCTAAGTAGTGTCTAGCGGCTAAGGGTCTGCCTCTGGTCTCTCCCCAGGTGGGCGGGGGCAGGACGGAAGCCCGGTTATCACCTTCCCTGACTACCCGGCCTTCAGCGAGATTCCGGACAAGGAGTTCCAGAATGTCATGACCTACCTCACCAGCATCCCCAGGTACGTGCACCCAGAGCCCGGCAGACATTGTGACATTAACGGCGGCGTCTCTTCCTCACTGCAGCCTGCAGGACGCTGGCATCGGATTCATCCTGGTGATAGACCGGCGACGGGACAAATGGACCTCCGTGAAGGCGTCCGTCCTGCGCATCGCAGTAAGTGCCACCCGGGGCTCTGCCCTGCGCCCTGCAGGCCCTTGTCTCTCGCCCTCTCTCACAGGCATCTTTCCCGGCAAACCTGCAGCTCGTCCTCGTGCTTCGCCCGACGGGTTTTTTCCAAAGGACTCTCTCCGACATCGCTTTCAAATTCAATAGAGATGACTTTAAGATGAAGGTGCCGGTAAGTGCGCCCCGCCTCCATCCTGCGGTAGCAAACACTACCACGCATTCCCTTTCTCCTCCAGGTCATAATGCTGAGCTCCGTACCAGACTTACACGGTTACATCGATAAGTCGCAGCTGACCGAGGACCTGGGTGGGACCCTGGACTACTGCCACTCCCGGTGGCTGTGCCAGCGCACGGTGAGCCGCGTCGGGGCCAGCGGGGCTGGCTGAGGCATGCAATTGTGTTTTCTCTGTCCCCAAGGCCATCGAAAGTTTCGCCCTCATGGTGAAGCAGACGGCTCAGATGCTGCAGTCCTTCGGGACCGAGCTGGCTGAAACAGAGCTGCCCAATGACGTCCAGTCGACAAGCTCAGTGCTGTGTGCGCACACAGAGAAGAAGGACAAGGCGAAGGTACATGGGGGGTGCTCCGGCTGGAAGCTGTGGGCCGGGACATGAGGCTGCATTCTCTCCACAGGAGGATTTGAGGCTGGCACTGAAAGAGGGGCACAGTGTCCTGGAGAGCCTCAGGGAGCTGCAGGCTGAGGGCTCAGAGCCCAGTGTGAACCAGGACCAGCTTGACAACCAGGCCACCGTGCAGAGGTGAGGCCCGGCTGCCTTCCTGCCCTCATCCTCACACAGACGGTCAACTCCTCCTCTTTCCCAGGCTCCTGGCCCAGCTGAACGAAACCGAGGCTGCCTTCGATGAGTTCTGGGCAAAGCATCAGCAGAAACTGGAGCAGTGTCTGCAGCTCCGGCACTTTGAGCAGGGCTTCCGGGAGGTGAGTGGCCCTGGGTGGAGCCGGCAGCCGCCACCCCCCTGAGATGGGCCCTCCTCTGTTCCAGGTCAAAGCCATCTTGGACGCAGCGTCCCAGAAGATAGCAACCTTCACAGACATCGGCAACAGCCTGGCGCATGTGGAGCACCTGCTGAGGGACCTGGCCAGCTTCGAGGAGAAATCAGGCGTAAGGCGGGGTCCCGGCGGGGGCGGCGGGAGCCTGAGCTGGTCCTCTGGGTGGCCGTCCACAGGTGGCCGTGGAGAGGGCCCGGGCCCTGTCTCTGGACGGCGAGCAGCTCATTGGGAACAAGCACTACGCGGTAGACTCCATCCGCCCAAAGTGCCAGGAGCTCCGGCACCTCTGTGACCAGTTCTCTGCGGAGATCGCAAGGAGGAGGGGGCTGCTCAGCAAGTCCCTGGAGCTGCACCGCCGCCTGGAGACGGTAGGCCGAGCCGGACCCCACCCCACTCCCCCGTCCTGCCCTCGGCAATGCTCTGTGTTTCCAGTCCATGAAGTGGTGTGATGAAGGGATTTACCTGCTGGCCTCACAACCTGTGGACAAGTGCCAGTCCCAGGACGGCGCGGAGGCTGCCCTCCAGGAAATCGAGAAGTTTTTGGAGACCGGTGCGGAAAATAAGATCCAGGAGCTCAACGCGATTTACAAGGAATACGAATCCATCCTCAACCAAGATCTCATGGTAACGCTGACTCGGGCTCTCCATTTGCAGCTTGCAAGGCACCTTACTGAGCATGCGGTTTCAGGAGCACGTGCGAAAGGTCTTCCAGAAGCAGGCAAGCATGGAGGAGGTGTTCCACCGCAGGCAGGCCAGCCTGAAGAAGCTGGCGGCCAGGCAGACGCGGCCCGTGCAGCCGGTGGCCCCCAGACCCGAGGCACTGGCAAAGTCGCCCTGCCCCTCCCCAGGTCTGTGTGGCCGCCCGGTGCCCCGGGTGCTGACTTCATGCCCCGCTCCCCTTCTTCCCAACAGGCATTCGGCGAGGCTCTGAGAACTCCAGCTCCGAGGGCGGTGCGCTCCGGAGAGGGCCCTACCGGAGGGCCAAGGTGAGGCTTGCCCAAGACAACCCCGCCATCCACCTTTCAGACCTGACGCTGTTTTTCTCCCCAGAGTGAGATGAGTGAGAGCCGGCAGGGCCGCGGCTCAGCGGGGGAGGAGGAGGAAAGCCTGGCCATCCTGCGCAGGTGGGTGCGCTGCCCTTCTGTCCTCACAGGGGCCTTTTTTGCTCTCCACATGACCTGCCACCAGGCACGTGATGAGCGAGCTCCTGGACACAGAACGGGCCTACGTGGAGGAGCTGCTGTGCGTCCTGGAGGTGAGGCTGGACTCGGGGAGGGCCGACTGCCAGACCCCCGCCGACCTCTGCGCTCTCCCTGCAGGGCTACGCCGCGGAGATGGATAACCCACTGATGGCTCACCTCCTGTCAACAGGCCTTCACAACAAGAAGGATGTTTTGTTTGGAAACATGGAGGAAATCTATCACTTCCACAACAGGTGGGCCCTTCCCCCCGACACAGGCACGCACCTTTCATACTACTTAAAAACCTTCTTTGTCTAGGATATTCCTCAGGGAGCTGGAAAACTACACTGACTGCCCAGAACTGGTTGGAAGATGCTTTCTGGAGAGGGTAGGTGGTGTTTTGACGTGTATTTTGTCACACTGCGTGATGCGGTGCCTGTCCCTCGGTGCAGATGGAAGATTTCCAGATCTATGAGAAGTACTGTCAGAACAAGCCCCGCTCTGAGAGCCTGTGGAGACAGTGCTCCGACTGCCCGTTTTTCCAGGTTTGTCCCCGGACCTTCCTTTAGAACGTTACTGTGCAAACCAAAGGCTCTGGGTTGGTTCCAGGAATGCCAGAGAAAGCTGGACCACAAGCTGAGCCTGGACTCCTACCTGCTGAAGCCAGTGCAGAGGATCACCAAGTACCAGCTGCTGCTCAAGGTGGGCTCCGCGGTGACCGTGGCCCGGCCTCCCCGACGCGGTTGCCTCACCCCATGCCCCTCAGGAAATGCTGAAATACAGCAGGAACTGCGAGGGGGCTGAGGACCTGCAGGAGGCGCTGAGCTCCATCCTGGGCATCCTGAAGGCCGTGAACGACTCCATGCACCTCATCGCTATCACCGGCTATGACGTAAGGCGCCCAGATGCCCGGTCTTCCCCGCCTCCTGAACACAGCCCTGCTGTCGCACATTTAGGGGAATCTCGGCGACCTGGGCAAGCTGCTGATGCAGGGCTCGTTCAGCGTCTGGACCGACCACAAGAGGGGCCACACCAAGGTGAAGGAGCTGGCCAGGTTCAAGCCCATGCAGCGGCACCTGTTCCTGCACGAGAAGGCAGTGCTCTTCTGCAAGAAGAGGGAGGAGAATGGGGAGGGGTATGAGAAAGCTCCCTCCTACAGCTACAAGCAGTCCTTAAACGTAAGTGAGGCCGGGTCTGCAGCAGCACGCTCACGCGAACCCCATCTCCACTCTCTGCTCGCAGATGGCTGCCGTTGGCATTACGGAGAACGTGAAGGGAGATGCTAAGAAGTTCGAGATCTGGTACAACGCGCGCGAGGAGGTCTACATCGTCCAGGTGGGCCACCCACCCTACCCCTGGCCTCTTACCTCACCTCCTGGCGTTTCTTTTGGGGAAACAGGCGCCAACTCCTGAGATTAAAGCCGCGTGGGTGAATGAAATTCGGAAAGTGCTGACCAGCCAGCTGCAGGCTTGTAGAGGTGAGGCTGTCTTCAAGCGATCGTTTCCCGTAGTTCACGTGGTTTGTCTGCTCCCTCCTCGCAGAAGCCAGCCAGCACCGGGCGCTGGAGCAGTCACAGAGCCTGCCCCTGCCGGCCCCGACCAGCACCAGGTGAGAATGGACACGCTGCCGCAGGCCTGCGTTATTTCCTTTTTGATTTGTCTGATGTCATCAGTCCCTCAAGAGGAAACTCAAGGAACATCAAGAAGCTGGAAGAAAGGAAAACAGACCCCCTAAGCCTGGAGGGATACGTCAGCTCAGCGCCACTGACAAAGCCCCCCGAAAAGGGCAAAGGTGGGTATGTGCAGGGACCGGGCCTCACACGGGGGGGTCCCTCACGGGTGTCTGTCTCTCTTAGGTTGGAGCAAAACGTCCCACTCACTGGAGGCACCTGAGGACGACGGGGGCTGGTCAAGTGCAGAGGAGCAGATTAACTCGTCCGACGCAGAGGAGGACGGCGGGTTGGGCCCCAAGAAGCTGGTAACCACGGCTTCCCTGTGGGCACTTGGGGTCGCTGTCTGTGCCCCTGCCCGTCTCCCACCAGGTTCCAGGTAAATACACGGTCGTGGCGGACCACGAGAAGGGAGGCCCCGATGCGCTGCGCGTGAGGAGCGGGGACGTGGTGGAGCTGGTGCAGGAGGGCGACGAGGGCCTCTGGTAAGACCCCGCGCTCAGCCCCGGACTGCCCCACGTGGCTGCCGCTGACCCTCGCCCCTTGCAGGTACGTCAGGGACCCGACCACTGGCAAGGAGGGCTGGGTGCCGGCCAGCAGCCTGTCCGTCCGGCTCGGCCCGTCCGGCTCGGCCCAGTGCCTGAGCAGCTCAGGTAAGGCCCACGTGCCCCGAGCCCACCCGTGACCGAAGCCCGTCCCCGCCTGATCTCCCCGCAGAGTCGAGCCCGGGGTCGGCCGTGCTGAGCAACTCGTCCAGCTGCAGCGAGGGCGGCCAGGCCCCCTTCTCCGACCTGCAGGGGTAGCGCGGCCTCGGCGCCGGAGACCCGCGCGCTGTCTGGGGCTGCGGTGGCGTGGGGAGGGCGCGGCCCCCGGACGCCCCGAGGAAGGGGCACCTCACCGCCCCCACCCAGAGCGCCTGGCCGTGCGGGCTGCAGAGGACCCCTCCGGGGCAGAGGCAGGTTCCACGGAAGACCCCGGCCCGCTGGGGCTTCCCCGGAGACTCCAGAGCCCACAGAGGAGGGGCCGCAGGGAACAGCCCCGGGCGGCAGGCGCCGGGCAGCGGCATCTCGTCCTGGCTCCACCGTGCTGCTTCTGCCTCTGGACGGTGCTTTCAGGGGACGCGCGGACCGTGGTGGAGCTGCTTCCGGAGAAGTGGAGGATCCTCTGGCCAACGGCCTGAGGAGAGCGGGGCACGGGGTCTCTTTAGCTTTTACAAGTTTTAGGATTTTTTCAAGCAGGGATCAATCCCGTGGCCATTTTTTGTGGTACTTTGGCCTCAATTCTTCACCAGGAATCACTGTGTTTACATGAAATGACAATTTGATACTGTATTTGATAGAAAACTATTTTTTTGTTACCGGGGTTTACATAGAAGCACGTTGTTTATACCACTAAGTGACTTTGGGGGGGCTCTCCCATGGAAACGGATGGCACTCCCTGAAGCTCCCTGGTCACAGGTGGATGAAAACGTGTCCGTGGGTGACATCAGGTGGTGTCTCCACCACCAAAAGCAGTTAGAAGCCAAGGAGATTCCTTTATCTACCTAGGGTTCATTTTCAAAAGAAAATTTAAACTATAATTTAAACAATTAACGTTCTTTTCTACAAAAAAAATGCAGGGACTTGATTTTTTTAAAGAGCTTCACTGAATTAGGATATTTTTATTGCTTTTAAAGAAAATACAAAGATGCAGTTTCTGCAGGGTGTGGCGTGGACCAGTGCTGCCGACCATAGCTCAGAGAGCCCTGCCCCTGCCTCACTGCACTGCAGCCTCCTCGGAGGCCGCACCTCCACTCCACTCCCCACGCGCCCCCTGCCTCCCACCCAGGTCCACCTGCCACCTGGTGACCACCTTGAGTACAGAAGTGAAAGTGGGGAGAGTATTTTATTCAAGTCACAGCAGAACTGGAAAAAAACTCTTCTGTTTTACCAACTTCTTGTGTTTCAGAAACATATTCTGTTCAAAACTTTTGAAGCCCTTTCGGTGTCTAGTCTGCAGATGTTTTTGTATGTGTGCACCTCTGACCATGTGTGTACATATGTGTCTTGCTGGAAAGGACATATTCGCTGTCCCCGTGCTGCTGGGAGGGCCGCCTCACAGCCTCACGGTTCCCAGCCCCAGCACAGTGGAGGCAGGCGTGGCTGCATTCCCCTCACGCTACCCTCCCAGCGGCTTGTAGCCGTCACTGGCCAGACCTCCAGGGTGCGGAATCAAATAGGAAGCATGCAGAGACTCGGCAGCTTTTCCTCTGATGTGTAAGTTATTTGGAACGCGTGCTGTGTCCCGCGATGTCCCTGATGTACTGTGCAGGCGCGGTGCCTCCGTCTCGTCGCACAGCTGCGCGCCCTTGTGTGACCCTCCCCATAAAGGCACTTTACAGCTTCATGTTTCATCCACTGTCACTTTTTTTTAACTGCTGATGTAAATGGAATTTTAAAAGCAGAGTTCTTTATTGTATGGATGACGTTTGAATAAATATCAGCAACTCCTGCCATCTGCCTTTGTCTGTCAAGACACAGAACGTCTCAGCAGTCGGGGTTTCCAGGGCCGCAGTGCACTGTGCTTGCACATGGTAAGTCATTGTTGGGACGGAAAAGAAGCCGGCAGTGGGCAGGGCCCAGCGTGCGGCTCAGGCACCGAGCAACCGCTTTGCTTTCTTCTGTCAGACGGCGATGATGACAAAATAGCAACAAGGTTGTGCGTGTCAGAAACGCAAAGGCAGCAGAGGAAGCGTAGTGGAACCATTACAGAATCACAATGCAGCCGACACTCTCCAGACCAGAAAAGGGAGCATAAAGAAAGGGTATTGATCCAATAGAAGAAGGGAAGGGTGGAGAAAGGGGAAAGCATGGTTAACAGGAAACAACATGTAACGGAAGAGACAGCCCAGATGTGTCTGGCTCACAACAGACGTGATCATGTTATGCTGGCCTGGAAGAGCATCGGATCAGACGTGACAAGTCACTGCTTAGAGACCATCAAGCAAATTTATATATAGATTGGAGATTTAAAATAAAAGAAGACAGAACAGACAAACACCATAAGAAAGCTGGTGTAGCAGTATCGATGACCTGAAATGGGATTCAGGACAGTTCATAGAGTAAAGGGGGCTGCGTGGCAATCAGGAACTCATAAGCCACTGACTATAAAGCTCAAAACACAGCAAAGTTGGCAGTCGGCAGACAGCAATGTTGACTGTCATGAAAAGTGATCCCTGTTTGCCCCTAAACGTAGAGAAATCTGCGTTATTTTCCAGCACACATGGAGCACAAACAAAATATTTGCAAAACAATGGGAAGATCATTGAAACACTGTTTGGCAATTTAAAAGCTTGTTTCTAACTCACGGGATGCGGGCAGTCTGCTCTCTAGAACTGGACAGCGTGCACAGAGCCACGGGAGGGAGCAGCCACGGCCAGCTCAGATTGGTGTCGACAGCTTAGTGGTGTCTGATTTTATACATGACAAAATGAACGAGTTAACCATTTAAGCCAAAAAAATAAGACTAGCGTAACCCAAAGAAAGTATTTAAATACTTCTGTCAATTAGGACAGTTGAGAAAAGAGAATAACAAAATCAAAAGCAAAACTCAAACTTTGTACCTGAAAAATCTAATAAAACTGACTAATTTATAGAAAACCTAAGAAACTCCATATCAAATAAAAAATTTTAAATATGAGAGAACCATTATGAACACCTTTCTGCCAATATATTTGAAA